TGGTCAGGCTGGTCTCGAACTCCCAACCTCAGGTGATCCGCCCACCTCGGCCTCCCAAAGTGCTGGGATTACAGGCGTGAGATACCACGCCCGGCCCACAACCCCTTAACCCAGACAACCATTTCTACTGATTCCAGGTCTTTAGATACAAACTCTTTCAACCAATTGCCAATCGGAAAATCTTTGAACCCACCTGACCTGGAAGCCCCGCCCCTCCCTTCCAGTTGCGCCTTTCCAGAGGAATCCAATGTACATTTTACATGTATTGATTGATGTCTTACGTCTTCCTAAATTGTTAAAACCAAGCTGTAGATGGGCCACCCTGGGCATATGTTCTTAGGATATCTTGGAGCCGTGTCATGGGCCATTAGTCACTCATATTTGTCTCAGAATAAATCTCTTCAACTATTTCACAAAGTTCCACCCTTTTCGTCGACAGAAAGATATTCCTCCTTCAACTCTCCATCACATCCTGTGTGGGTCTTTTCTTTCTTGTCCCAACAGAAGCACACTAACGATCAAAAAAAAGTCTCCAGAGCCTCAGTATGTGTGTACTTGACAAGCACAAAAGAGCTGACCGCTATGAATGGAGGACCAGTTCATTATGGTCAGCCATGTCGCTTCTGATGTTCTTCCTTTCGGGACTTGCTGTGCTTCAGAGAATCTGAAACGACAGGTCTCTGAAATATTTCTCAGACTTGTCCTAGACTGCTCTCCGGGAAAATCTGGTTACTTGCAGTTTAGGAGTCAGCAAAGCCCCTCCACGTCCTTAAGAGCCCCGGAACTGCATTTCTTAACGCTCCTCCAGGAGCCTCCAGCTTTTTTCCGTAAGGTCCGCGCGCCCAGCATTGTGAGGCGAGGCAGGCAGCAGCGTGGGAACTACATTACCCAGAAGACACTGCGGGCGACACAGGCAGCAACGTGAGAACTACATTACCCAGAAGACACTGCGGGGGCAGGGCAGCGAGTGTAGCCATTGGTCTAGCAGAGAGACGACTAATGAGGTCTCAATTGTGTGGGCGGGACTTCTGGCGGCGCCCTCATGGTTGCGTTAGCATGGCTACCTAGGGATCTGTTCACTGATTTAGAGGGTCCCAGAGCTCTGGGTCGGGACTGAGGTGAAAGAGCGGAAAAACGCGAGAAGCGGTGTTCCTTCTACACAGAGGCTAGAGTGCGGATCGGCTGAGTCGGCTGCAGGCGCCCCTGCCTCCGTCAGCGTCCAGGTGACCGCCGTTCCCGCCCCGCTCTTCCCTGGGTGGACTGGAGGAGGCCGCGCCGATGAACCTGACCGAGGTGCGTGCAGCGTCCCAGGCCGCCCCGCCCAACCCCTCCTCCCAGTGCTGAAGTCCCAAGGAGCCGCCCTGCAGGTTAGGCCCTTGTGTCTCTAAGAGAGGGGCGTGTTCATAGACTGAAGTGTCATAATTTTGGCAGGATTGTATGGTCTTTGAGGATGTGGCCATATATTTCTCCCAAGAGGAATGGGGGATCCTTAATGATGCTCAGAGACACCTGCACAGCAATGTGATGTTGGAGAACTTTGCGCTTTTGTCATCAGTAGGTAAGGCCTTCATACCTACTCTGGTGTCTTGTCGTGCACTTCACCAGCATTTCTGTTCTTACAGGTTGTTGGCATGGAGCCAAGGATGAGGAGGTACCTTCCAAGCAGTGTGTTTCTGTAAGAGTGTTACAGGTCACAATTCCAAAGCCAGCTTTGTCCACCCTGAAGGCCCAGCCCTGCAAGATGTGTAGCTCAATTCTGAAGGACATTCTGCACCTGGCTGAGCACGATGGAACACACCCTGAGCAAGGGCTGTACACATGTGCAGCAGAGCATGACCTGCACCAAAAGGAGCAGATTAGAGAGAAGCTCACCAGAAGTGATGAGTGGAGGCCTTCATTTGTGAACCACAGTGCTCACGTGGGAGAGAGGAACTTCACATGCACGCAGGGTGGCAAGGATTTTACTGCCAGCTCAGACCTTCTCCAGCAACAGGTCTTAAACAGTGGGTGGAAGCTGTACAGGGATACCCAGGATGGGGAAGCCTTTCAAGGTGAACAGAATGATTTCAACTCCAGCCAAGGTGGGAAAGACTTTTGCCACCAACATGGGCTGTTTGAGCACCAAAAAACCCATAATGGGGAGAGGCCTTATGAGTTCAGTGAATGTGGGGAATTGTTTAGGTACAACTCCAACCTTATTAAATATCAGCAAAATCATGCTGGAGAAAGGCCTTATGAGGGCACTGAATATGGAAAGACCTTTATTAGAAAGTCCAACCTAGTTCAGCACCAGAAAATTCACAGTGAAGGCTTTCTTTCAAAAAGGTCTGACCCCATTGAACATCAGGAGATTCTCAGTAGACCAACACCTTATGAATGCACCCAGTGTGGGAAGGCCTTTCTTACACAGGCTCATCTGGTTGGTCACCAGAAAACCCATACTGGAGAACAGCCCTATGAATGCAACAAGTGTGGGAAGTTTTTTATGTATAACTCCAAACTCATCAGACATCAGAAAGTTCACACTGGGGAGAGGCGTTACGAGTGCAGTGAATGTGGGAAATTGTTTATGGACAGCTTCACACTCGGTAGACATCAGAGAGTTCATACTGGAGAAAGGCCTTTTGAATGCAGCATATGTGGAAAATTCTTTAGTCACCGCTCCACACTCAATATGCACCAGAGAGTTCATGCTGGCAAAAGGCTTTATAAGTGTAGCGAATGTGGGAAAGCCTTTAGCCTCAAACATAATGTTGTTCAGCATCTGAAAATTCATACTGGAGAACGGCCTTATGAGTGCACTGAATGTGAGAAGGCCTTTGTTAGAAAGTCCCACCTAGTTCAGCACCAGAAAATCCACACTGATGCATTTTCAAAAAGGTCTGACCTCATTCAACACAAGAGGATTGACATTAGGCCAAGGCCTTATACATGCAGTGAATGTGGGAAGGCCTTCCTTACACAGGCTCATCTGGTTGGTCACCAGAAAATCCATACTGGAGAACGGCCTTATGAATGCACTCAATGTGCGAAGGCCTTTGTTAGAAAGTCCCACCTAGTTCAGCATGAGAAAATCCACACTGATGCATTTTCAAAAAGGTCTGACCTCATTCAACACAAGAGGATTGACCTCAGGCCAAGGCCTTATGTGTGTAGTGAATGTGGGAAGGCCTTCCTTACACAGGCTCATCTAGATGGTCACCAGAAAATCCAGACTGGAGAACGGCGTTATGAATGCAATGAATGTGGGAAATTCTTTTTGGACAGCTACAAACTTGTTATTCATCAGAGAATTCACACTGGAGAAAAGCCTTATAAATGCAGCAAATGTGGGAAATTCTTTAGATATCGCTGTACACTGAGTAGACATCAGAAAGTTCACACTGGAGAAAGACCTTATGAGTGTAGTGAATGTGGGAAATTTTTTAGAGATAGCTACAAACTCATTATTCATCAGAGAGTTCATACTGGAGAAAAGCCTTATGAATGCAGCAACTGTGGGAAGTTTCTTAGATACCGCTCTACATTCATTAAACATCATAAAGTTTGCACTGGGGAGAAGCCTCATGAGTGCAGTAAATGTAGGGAATTGTTTAGGACTAAATCGAGCCTTATTATACATCAGCAGTCTCACACTGGAGAAAGTCCTTTTAAGTTAAGGGAATGTGGGAAAGACTTCAACAAATGTAATACTGGTCAGCGCCAAAAAACTCACACTGGAGAAAGGTCTTATGAGTGTGGTGAATCCAGCAAAGTGTTTAAATACAACTCCAGCCTCATTAAACATCAGATAATTCATACTGGAAAAAGGCCTTAGTGGAGTGAATGCAGGAAAGTCACCAAAACTGTCACCTCATTCAGCACCAAAAGGTTCACATCGGACCAAGAACCTATTAATATATGTAAATCTAATGTTGAAAGAGTTCAGATGGAAATCTGCGAGGATTTCCTGCTGGGAACTACATTAAAAACATTTATGTCCAGGCGTGGTGGCTCACGCCTGTAATCCCAGCACTTTGGGAGGCAGAGGTGGGTGGATCACCTGAGGTCAGGAGTTTGAGACCAGCCGGGCCAACATGGTGAAGCCCCATCTCTACTAAAAATACAAAAATTAGCTGGGCATGGTGGCAGGTGCCTGTAATCCCAGCTATTCAGGGGACTGAGGCAGGGAGCATCACTTGAACCTGGGAGGCGGAGGTTGCAGTGAACTGAGATTGTTCCATTGCACTCCAGCCTGGGTGACAGGGCGAGACTCTGTCTCAAAAAGAAAAAAATTATAATTGTGGCAAATTACAGGTAACTTAAAATCTACCATCTTAACCCATATTTAACTGTACTGTTCAGTAGTGTTAAGTCATTCGCATTGTTGTCAATTAATATCCAGAAGTTTTTTCAACTTAATGAAACTAAAACATTATACCCTTTAAACCAGGGGTCCACAACCCCCAGGCTGCAAACTGGTACCAGTCTGTGGCCTGTTAGGAACCGGGCCAGCATCACTACCTGAGCTTCACCTCCTGTCAGATGAGCAGCATTAGATTCTCATAGCAGCCTGAGCCCTATTGTGAACTGTGCCTGTGAGGGATCTAGGTTGTGTGCTCCTTATGAGAATCTAACTAATACCTGATGATCTGAGGTGGGACAGTTTTATTCTGAAACTGTCTGCCCCCTCCTCTGTCCCTGATGCGTGGAAAAATTGGCTTCCATGAAACCAGTCCCTGGTGCCAAAGAGGTTGGGGACCGCTGCTTTAAACTACTCCTCTTCCTCATTCCCTACGCCAACCAGCCCCTGACAATACTACTGTATGAATTTTACTATAAATATCTCATATGAGGAAACTTAAGTTTTAGTCTTTTGTGACTTATTTTGAGGCTTATTTCCCTAAATGTCTTCAAGGTTTATCCATGTTGTAGCATAGCTTATGATTTTCATCTTTTTTAAAGGCCGAATAAAATCCCATTGTAGTCATGTGTCGCCTAACAAGAGGACTGTGTTCTGAGTAATCATCTTAAGGTGATTTTGTCATTGTGTGAACAAAGAGTGTACTTACACAAACCTGAAGGGCACAGCCTATTACGCACCTAGGCTATATGATATGGTCCATTGCGCCTCAGATATAAACCTTAACAGCATGTTACAGTATTGAATATTGTAGGTAATTGAAACACAATGATAAGTAAATGTGTATCTAAACATATCTAAGTTTCCAAAAGGTACTGTAAAAATGTATGAAAAATGGTAAAAACTTTATAGGGCACTAACATGAACGAAGCTTGCGGGACCCCTCTGGTTGAGTCAGGGAGTGAGTTGTGAGTGAATGTGAAGCTCTAGGACATTACTGTACCCTATTGTAGATGTTATAAACATTGTACACTTAGGCTACTCTAAATTAATTTTTTCTTTAGTAATAAATTAACCTTAGTCTACTGTAACGTTTTTACTTCATGAACTTTTAAAATTTTAA